AGAAAGCAGAAGTCAAGGGATGAGATCCTCCCAAAGGTGCACCTCAAAGGTATATAGTAGCAAATTCGAATCCGTATCTATTTTGCCTGAGGCTAGTTGTGCTAGGACACACAGGGTTGCTGTAGACCTCGAGCTGACAGCAAAGACCTCTCTGATAATCGCTGTTGGTCGTTTCATCTCCCACAGAGAAATCTGGTGGAAATCTCCACCAGCTGGAACCTAACATTTGCAATAAATGACCCACAAATACTGATCAAACCAAATACAACCGTTCGCCTATCAGATGTCTAACGGGGCGTTACAGGCAGCCCTCAAGTGCTCTGAGGATCTTCAGCAGCGGCTCCAAGGAAGCCGCGGGCCGGGAGCAGGTGGGAAGGGCGACTGCGCGGGGCCACGACCTCCCCGGGTCTCTGCAGACCGTTGGAGACGGAGCAGCAGCGAGGACTAGAGCAACACAAGGCCGGATGTGTTCTGAGCCGGAAGAGGAGTGTGGGATAGGCCGAAAGGGGTGGGGGGTGGGGGGTGACAGTTTGGGTCTACGTGGCAGCAGGCGCACCCCAGACGCGCGCGCCCACCCGGCGATAGCATCAGCGGCGCCAGGGCAGGCACATGGCCCCAAAGCACCCACACTAGGGCCCGGGCCGGCCAGGGCTGTGTTCCTGGGCCTTGGCGCGCCTCCGCGCAGTCCCTGATCGCAGGTCAGGAGTTGTGAGGCACGCGAGAGCCCTGCGCGTCTGTGGTCGTGGTCCCTGCGCGCTCGGCTTGTCCGTGCCCGTGGCTTTGCACGCCGAGGGCTCTGCAGACTGACCAGTCTCTCCGGGCTGTGCTGGGCCTCCCAGAGGCAGTGTCCTCTCAGCAACCCCGCGCGGTCGCCCCCGCCCAGCCGCACCGCAACACCGCCTCCGGGGCGGAGCTCCAGGGCTCCTGGTGCAGGGCCGGCCGAACTGAGACGGGGCGCGGCGGGGTCGGCAGGGGGCGCTGCCGGGCCCCGCGAGCTCCCCGGTGGCGGGTGCGCGCCGCCCTCGCCTCCCCTCGCGCCGGGAGGAGCTGGCGGCGAGCGCCGAGCCGGGCGCGCAGCGACGGAGCTGGGGCCGGCCTGGGACCATGGGCGGTGAGTGCGGCGCGGGCCTGGGCCGGGGCGGTTGCCGTTGGGGCCGAGCAGCGCAGAGGTTCTAGGCGGGTGGGCGTCCAGGGTCCGAGGTTGGGAGACTGAGGGGGTCCCCCTAACTCGCCAGTGGGAGAGGGGCGGGAAGGCTGGGGGCGCTTCGAAGCGTCGGGTCCGAATCCCGCGACTAAGCCTCCTCCTTTATCCCCGCGCTCGCCCCTGAGCCTAGGACTTGCGCCCTCTTTCCTGCCACTCCCCCCGTGCGCCCGGTGTCCCAGCCCCGGCGCCCGCCCCATAGCCCCCTTCTCCCAGAGCTGGCGCCGTCTCACGCCCGCTGCGAACCCCCGGCTCTGTCTCCAAGCCCTCGCCCCCCGCAGCCCCGCACTCTCCCGCGGAGCCCGCCTCCACCTCGCCCCCGCCCTTCCAGCCCTCTCCCGCACGGCCCCCGCACTCCCGCCGCTGGATTCCAGCCGAGATTCAAGCTCCCGGGATCCCCCTTCCCGGGCGGTCCTGAGCCGGCTAGTCTCCAGGTAAGGAGGCGGCCGCAACTTCGCGGCCTTTCGACAAACTCATTTTTGTGTGTGTTTGGAGCAGTGAGTGCAATCTACGGATCAGTCTCTGATGGTGGGTCGTTAACCTCAGTGGGGACTCCAAGATTTCCATGAAGAAAATCAGTTGTCTTCATTCAAGAATTGGGGTAGGTGGTGGTGGGCGCCCTTGGAAGCTACTCTGGCTGTCACGAACTTATCTTTCTTACCCAGATTGTCTCTGTCTTCAGGTCTGGCTCAGAATTCCTGCAGCTGGTGAAAATCTGTTTTCTAGAAGAGGTTTAATTAATGCCTGCAGTCTGTGAGTAAGAGAAAGGGAGGAGAGGGAGAAAGAGACGGGAAGCCACTTTACCATGGCTTAATTTATAGGCCCTGAGCTGTAGCCCCAGTCCCCTTTGACATCACCCATTTTCCAATGGAGGAAGCTTCCAGGGAGACAGGGTACCACTTGGAGAGCCCCCATGGCCACTTCAGATTGCAGCCATTGCCACTTCATCTCACCTGAGGTGCTGAGGGGAGAGTCTAGGTAAGTGACAAAAGGAGCAGTGGCTTGGAAGGTCTGTGCACCTGTATTTAGGAGGTGAAGAAGAGGGAGCAGCTTTCTAGTAGGATGGTGGGCCTTTTGATAGAAGCATCTCCCAGGGACTCTTTTTGAACCTGCTGTGCAGCCTTGCAGGTAAACGACGGCCCATTGGAGCCTCTCAACCTGGAGATGCTGCATGGCAGCCACGAGGAGGCACCCGTGAACCCAGAATGAATTTCAGGGTCCGCTCTGAGTCCAAAAGGCAGGAGGGCCCTGGCCAACTAACACCTAACTGAGCCACAGACTCTGGCCTGTTTATCCTCCACCCTCAAAACCAGCAGGCTTCTCTGACCCTTTTTGGACTTTGGCTGGGGAAGCCACTGGCTTTTGGAAAAAGTTCAGTCTGCAGTGATGGCGGGAACAATCTCAGGAGTCTGGAAGAAGTTAATGATTAAAAAGGCATGGAAGAAGAACTGGATGGCGGCTTGGGGAGTAGTTTCTGCAGTCAGGAGGCACCCTTCACCTCATTCCCTTGGCCCACAGTCATCTGTGCATGCGTCTGCCCCTCCCTCCATCAGTGGAGCTCCCTCTGAGCTGCGTACTCGAGGGTGGAGGAGAGTTTGGGGGAACTCAAACATGTGGTAGTAGAGACTGTAGTAACTTTAAAATTCTCTTTGTATTTGCAGAATCATTTCCCCAATTTACACACTCATGTTTCAGTTTACAGGGCATCCTTTTGTCACCTGCTCGCCACCCTTATGCCCCTGGGTGTGACCAGCTTCCTCAGAAAGAGCTGTAATCAATAGCATATTGATTAAAAAGCATATTAAGATGAAAATTATTGCACCTGGTTTTGATGCCCCCACTCTCTCCCCTTTCCTCCTCCACTTCTGTTTGTGGTTACAGCCATCATTTACATTAAAGTTACAAATCATTTTGAATACTATTTGTCCCACCCCTCAGTTATTCAGAGACATGTGTCTTTTCAACCAACAAAACCACAGCTTGCTTTCCTAAGCTTACCTCATTCTTGGATCTAACACCAACCTTCAGGCCTTCAGAGATCCAGCAGTATCATTTTGAGCTTTTAACCGTAAAATAAAATGAAGCTCTTACTTGCTGTTTGTTCTCTGCAGACATAGGAGAATCTAGTTAGAATTAAACATTTACTGTCTTGTTAAGGCTTTATGCTTCTAAAATGAAAGTGGCAGTTGGATTACCGTAAAGTTAGTAAAGTTGTAGAACAAATTTTTGGAAGCTCAGAAATAATAATGGAGGGACTTACAGAAATAAACTATTAAGCTTAAATCTTAAAACATAGATATAAATATGAACTATCTTGAAAGTATAGAAAATTTGGCAAGTATAGATTAATAAGTATATAATATTTTATGCAAGTTATATTAATTATTAGGATCATGCATTATGTTTATACAGTACCTTACTATATAAAAAAGCAACTTTGTCCATATCTCATTTGATTCAATAAGCCTGCGATCTGCTTAGAGATGGGGAGATGGGACCTTGGGATGGTTAAAAGGCTTCCTCTAGAATTCAGATCTCATAAGCAGAGAAATACTATGTAAACCTGGATATCCCTGCCCACGTTGCTTGATAACCAAATGTGGTTACATAGTTTTTTGAAAATTGTAGGTGGTCCTATTCTTAGGGATAAAAATAGGCATTGGTTTTCTCTAAAACTTTCTGCAAGTCAAACAAACAAACAAAAACTCTGTATGTAGCACCCAGAAACCTGAAAGGACTTCTCAAGGTTTGTAGATGTCAGAGGTTCTCTGTTGATGACTTCCTAATACTAGAGTACCTGAGTTGGTTGTGTATTCAGCACAGTGCAGTGATTGAGTGTGTACATTCAGAGGCCAAACTGACTTTAAACCCTGGCTCTACCATTACTAGCAATGTACCCTTGAACAAGTTACTTCTCTGTGCCAGTTTCCTTATTTGTAAAATTTGGGTGGTGATAATAATACCTACTTCATGGTACTGTTGTGAAACTGAAATATAATAATACATGATGAGGGCTTAGAAAAGCACCTACCACATGGTACATGCTTTAAAAATGTTAGCTGCTATTCCTATTCATTTGTTTCTTAAAATTACCTTTTAGGCGCCAACTGACTGCACTGAGATGATGGATACAGGATAATAGTCTCTGTCCTCATGGAACAGAGGACATTATATTTCAGTTTGTGGTGAAGGACATGAATGGCGGTGCAGATCGATTTCCAGGCACTTGCTCACTTACAGCCATGAGAGGCTGTGAAGGGGCTGACCATGGGGTGGTGACCTTGCCAGCTCTTTGAAACAGGCACTCATTTTGACTCATCTGTGTCTGACACATGCTGGTTGTTTTAACTGTCACTCTTGGCCACAGGTTGTTAGTGGGAAGCATGATAAGAGATCCTAGATCTGTTTAGTCACCTGGTTTTGCCAACACTATTTTTGGTCCTGGTTGACAGAATGCTGCCCTGGCTACTATTTTGGACTGGACTGGCTCTTCAGCAGCCCCAGAAACCTTTGGTACTATCAGAGACCCAGTTCTCTGAGCAAGAAATGGCACAGCTGCTCCTGAGAGCAGGTAGGGGACTAGCCAGAGGCAGGAAGCCAGAAACACTCATTTATCACCTCTGCTTTATTCACAGGACATGTTCCCGATTTGAGGTGAAACCATGAAGAGAAAATAGAATACTTAATAATGCTTTTCCGCAACCGCTTCTTGCTGCTGCTGGCCCTGGCTGCGCTGCTGGCCTTTGTGAGCCTCAGCCTGCAGTTCTGTGAGTAGAGCCGGGCCCCGCAGGTCGTGGGATGTGCGTCACAACCTGCCTTACTTCGTTTCAGTCCACCTGATCCCGGTGTCGACTCCTAAGAATGGAATGAGTAGCAAGAGTCGAAAGAGAATCATGCCCGACCCTGTGACGGAGCCCCCTGTGACAGACCCCGTTTATGAAGCTCTTTTGTACTGCAACATCCCCAGCGTGGCCGAGCGCAGCATGGAAGGTAGGCCTGACTGTGCCACCAGGACAGATACCTGATAACCAGACAATGTGCTTCTCTCGCGCAGGTCATGCCCCGCATCATTTTAAGCTGGTCTCAGTGCATGTGTTCATTCGCCACGGAGACAGGTACCCACTGTATGTCATTCCCAAAACAAAGCGACCAGAAATTGACTGCACTCTGGTGGCTAACAGGTAAATTGCACTTTTTCTAAAAGTCATTTTCACTGACCTCTAACTCTCTCTATCATCTCTCTAGGAAACCGTATCACCCAAAACTGGAAGCTTTCATTAGTCACATGTCAAAAGGATCCGGAGCCTCTTTCGAAAGCCCCTTGAACTCCTTGCCTCTTTACCCAAATCACCCATTGTGTGAGATGGGAGAGCTCACACAGACAGGTATGTGTGACCCCCATGCGCTCAGGGGTTCCAGTAAGGTAAGCTTTGTGTGCTTGTGTTTCAGGAGTTGTGCAGCATTTGCAGAACGGTCAGCTGCTGAGGGATATCTATCTAAAGAAACACAAACTCCTGCCCAATGATTGGTCTGCAGACCAGCTCTATTTAGAGACCACTGGGAAAAGCCGGACCCTACAAAGTGGGCTGGCCTTGCTTTATGGCTTTCTCCCAGATTTTGACTGGAAGAAGATTTATTTCAGGCACCAGCCAAGTGCGCTGTTCTGCTCTGGAAGCTGCTATTGCCCGGTAAGAAACCAGTATCTGGAAAAGGAGCAGCGTCGTCAGTACCTCCTACGTTTGAAAAACAGCCAGCTGGAGAAGACCTACGGGGAGATGGCCAAGATCGTGGATGTCCCCACCAAGCAGCTTAGAGCTGCCAACCCCATAGACTCCATGCTCTGCCACTTCTGCCACAATGTCAGCTTTCCCTGTACCAGAAATGGCTGTGTTGACATGGAGCACTTCAAGGTAATTAAGACCCATCAGATCGAGGATGAAAGGGAAAGACGGGAGAAGAAATTGTACTTCGGGTATTCTCTCCTGGGTGCCCACCCCATCCTGAACCAAACCATCGGCCGGATGCAGCGTGCCACCGAGGGCAGGAAAGAAGAGCTCTTTGCCCTCTACTCTGCTCATGATGTCACTCTGTCACCAGTTCTCAGTGCCTTGGGCCTTTCAGAAGCCAGGTTCCCAAGGTTTGCAGCCAGGTTGATCTTTGAGCTTTGGCAAGACAGAGAAAAGCCCAGTGAACATTCCGTCCGGATTCTTTACAATGGCGTCGATGTCACATTCCACACCTCTTTCTGCCAAGACCACCACAAGCGTTCTCCCAAGCCCATGTGCCCGCTTGAAAACTTGGTCCGCTTTGTGAAAAGGGACATGTTTGTAGCCCTGGGTGGCAGTGGTACAAATTATTATGATGCATGTCACAGGGAAGGATTCTAAAAGGTATGCAGTACAGCAGTATAGAATCCATGCCAATACAGAGCATAGGGAAAGGTCCACTTCTAGTTTTGTCTGTTACTAAGGGTAGAAGATTATTGCTTTTTAAAGGCTAAATATTGTTTGTGGGAACCACAGATGGTTGGGGTTGAACAGTAAGCACATTGCTGCAATGTGGTACGTGAATTGCTTGGTACAAAATGGCCAGTTCACAGAGGAATAGAAGGTACTTTATCATAGCCAGACTTCGCTTAGAATGCCAGAATAATATAGTTCAAGACCTGAAGTTGCCAATCCAAGTTTGCACTCTTCTGGCCTGCCCCATGTTACTATGTGATGGAACCAGCACACCTCAACCAAAATTTTTTTAATCTTAGACATTTTTACCTTGTCCTTGTTAAGAATTTCTTGAAGTGATTTATCTAAAATAAAGGTTGGCAAACTTTTTCTGTAAAGGGCCAGATTGTAAATATTTCAGACTGTGTGGACCAAAAGGCCACATACAGTCTCTGTCATAACTACTCAACTCTGTTTCTGAAGCAGGAAAGCCACCACAGACAGTACATAAAGGAATATGTGTAGCTGGGTTCCCAGGCCGGACAAAACAGATGGTGACCAGATTTGGCCCCTGGGCTGTAGTTTGCTGACCCCTCATCTAAAAAATAGGCTATACTACAATTGCACTTCCAGCACTTTGAGAACGAGTTGAATACCAAGAATTATTCAATGGTTCCTCCAGTAACTTCTGCTAGAAACACAGAATTTGGTCTGTATCTGACACTAGAACAAAACTTGAGGGTAAATAAACATTGAATTAGAATGAATCATAGAAAACTGATTAGAAGAATACTTGATGTTTATGATGATTGTGGTACAAGATAGTTTTAAGTATGTTCTAAATATTTGTCTGCTGTAGTCTATTTGCTGTATATGCTGAAATTTTTGTATGCCATTTAGTATTTTTATAGTTTAGGAAAATATTTTCTAAGACCAGTTTTAGATGACTCTTATTCCTGTAGTAATATTCAATTTGCTGTACCTGCTTGGTGGTTAGAAGGAGGCTAGAAGATGAATTCAGGCACTTTCTTCCAATAAAACTAATTATGGCTCATTCCCTTTGACAAGCTGTAGAACTGGATTCATTTTTAAACCATTTTCATCAGTTTCAAATGGTAAATTCTGATTGATTTTTAAATGCGTTTTTGGAAGAACTTTGCTATTAGATAGTTTACAGATCTTTATAAGGTGTTTTATATATTAGAAGCAATTATAATTACATCTGTGATTTCTGAACTAATGGTGCTAATTCAGAGAAATGGAAAGTGAAAGTGAGATTCTCTGTTGTCATCGGCATTCCAACTTTTTCTCTTTGTTTTTGTCCAGTGTTGCATTTGAATATGTCTGTTTCTATAAATAAATTTTTTAAGAATACCTATACTATACAACTAATGGTTTGTACCTATAAGTCACTCGAGTTATTTTCAAGTGAGAGCCAGTATTTTATTTTTCCCCCTTCATTCAAATGTCATGCAGAGAACCAGTATTTTAAAATTTTATTTTAACTGCTTTACTAACTGCTGAAAGTTGTGTTATCTCTCAAGTATTCAAAGACTAAATGTGTTTTCTTTCCTTCCCACTCACAATATATCTGAATTAGAACTGCTAAACACAGCTTGAAGACTTAAAAATAAAAGTGACTCGGAAGATTTTTTAAAAAATCAATTGATAGTATCTGTTGGTAAAAGTAAATATTG